CGGAAAGGACCAACGTGCCCCGCAGCGGCATTCGAAATAAAAACAGCAAACACGAAAATAACCACAGCCCTGTTTTACGCAACCTGCCCCTTTGCAGTTATATTAACAGTGGCCCCTCATTTTTCTGTGAGCCCCACTTTGCTGCTGCTGAGTTCGCCAGCGGGTCACCTGGAAGCACGTGGCGACACGGGCCACATGACGTCATCCCAGCAGGCTTGCGTCATCGCCCCGGGTGCCTGGTGACGTCACCAGCCCGCTCGCGTCACGCGCACGTTCTGCTCCTCGTGGTCCGGCCCGGCCCGCGCCATCACCGGCCCTGCTCTGCGGGGCCACCCGTGCGCCCCTTCGCCGTCCGCTGACTCCGCCCTCCCGCCTGCCGACCCGGCCGCCGACCTTCCCCCGGCTCTGTCGCTCCCAAGGCTTTCTGCAGCCCTCCGTGCTCCAGGCCGCACACCTGAGGGTGGGACCCCCGGAGGCCGAGCCGGTGTCGGATCAAACTCGGAGACCGAGCAGGGCCCAAACCGGGACCGGAGTGGGGACGGGCGGAGGAAGCCAAGAGGCTCGAGACCGAGGCTCGCCCACCCCTCGGCGCCGCCGGACCCTGCGCCACTGGGGGAATTTCCTTCCCGACTTCCCGCGCGGCCACAGCCCCAGCTCCGTCCAGCCCCGGCTCCCGGCCCCCTGGGCGGGAGAGTGAGCCCCGAGACTCCGCCCAGCCCCGGGGGTCCCGGGCCCCGTTCGCCCCCAGCGGCCCCTCCCGGCGCGTTGCTCGGCCCCGGCTGCATCGGGGAGCGCGGGATCACCCGGCCCTGTCCCCAGCGGTGTCGGAGGGGGGCGCGGGCGGGGGCCCCGCATGCCATTGTCGCCCGCGGAGGCCGCGCCCGGAGCCGAGGCGTGACTGACAGCGAGCGGGGGAGGAGCGCGGCCGTCGATTGGCTGGGGCGAGTGTGGGAAAGAATGCGGAGCCGGGTTCACACACCCCGCGGCGGCGAGGCCTTAAATAGGGAAACGGCCTGAGGCGCGCGCGGGCCTGGAGCCGGGATCCGCCCTAGGGGCTCGGATCGCCGCGCGCTCGCCGCTCGCCCGCCAGCCCGCCCGTGGTCCGTGGCGGCGCGCTCCACCCGGCACGGGGAGGCGCGGGGCGCACCATGGCCGCAGACACGCCGGGGAAACCGAGCGCCTCGCCGATGGCAGGAGCGCCGGCCAGCGCCAGCCGGACCCCAGACAAGCCCCGGAGCGCGGCCGAGCACCGCAAGGTGGGGTCCCGGCCGGGCGTGAGGGGGGCGACCGGGGGGCGGGAGGGACGCGGGACTCAGCCGGTGCCCGACCCGCAGTCCTCCAAGCCGGTCATGGAGAAGCGGCGCCGAGCGCGTATTAACGAGAGCCTCGCTCAGCTCAAAACCCTCATCCTGGACGCCCTCAGAAAAGAGGTAAGTCGGGGGCGAAGGCCCGAGACCCGGAGGACCTGGACCTCCCGCCTATCCCCGCCCCCAGAGCTCCCGCCACTCGAAGCTGGAGAAGGCGGACATCCTGGAGATGACCGTGAGACACCTGCGGAGCCTGCGTCGCGTGCAGGTGACGGGTGAGGCGCGGGCGGCGGCGGCTTGGAGGCGGCACCGACCTCTCCTCCTGTGTCGCTCCCGCAGCCGCGCTCAGCGCCGACCCCGCCGTTCTGGGCAAGTACCGCGCCGGCTTCCACGAGTGTCTGGCGGAGGTGAACCGCTTCCTGGCCGGCTGCGAGGGCGTCCCGGCCGACGTGCGCTCCCGCCTGCTGGGCCACCTGGCAGCCTGCCTGCGCCAGCTGGGACCCTCCCGCCGCCCGGCCTCGCTGTCCCCGGCTGCCCCCGCAGAGGCCCCAGCGCCCGAGGTCTACGCGGGCCGCCCGCTGCTGCCATCGCTCGGCGGCCCCTTCCCTCTGCTCGCGCCGCCGCTGCTGCCGGGTCTGACCCGGGCGCTGCCCGCCGCCCCCAGGGCGGGGCCGCAGGGCCCGGGTGGGCCCTGGAGGCCGTGGCTGCGCTGAGGCTGTGGCCCTGAGACTGCATCGGAGGCGGCGCCCCGTTCTAGGGCCGTGGCCTTTGCCGAGACTGTAGCAGAGAAAACGTATTTATTATTCCAGAGTCTGCGTCACGAGTTTTCTTTCTTTGTCT